TTTTGACACAGTATGGAAACCCTCAACAGAAGCTAAGCAGATGTGCAGGCTGCAGAGCTGTGAGTCAAATAAACCTCTTTATAAATCACCCAGCCTCAGGTTCTCCTTTGTGGCAACACAAAATGGACTAAGACACTTGGTAAGGGCTCCACCTCTTAGTACTATCACACTGAGTACAGCACTTCCACCTTTCCACCTCTTAATACTATCACATTGAGTACAGCACTTCCACCTTATCTGTGGGAGATATGTTCCAAGACCTCCAGTGGATGCCTGAAATTGTGGATAGTACCAAACTCCATATATACTATGTTTTTTTTCCCCATATGTACATCCCTATGATAAAGTTTAATTACAAATTAGCACAGTAAGAGATTAACAACAATAACTACTAAGAAAATAGAACAATTGTGGCTGGGCATGGTGGCTCATGCCTGTAATCCCAGCACTTTGGGAGGCCGAGGCAGGTGGATCACAAGGTCAGGAGACTGAGACCATCCCGGCCAACATAGTGACCCTGTTTCTACTAAAATACAAAAAATTAGCCCGGCGTGGTGGTGCGCCCCTATAGTCCCAGCTACTCAGCAGGCTGAGGCAGGGGAATTGCTTGAACCTGGGAGGCAGAGATTGCAGCGAGCCAAGATCGTGCCAGTGCACTCCAGCCTGGTGACAGAGCGAGAGTCCGTCTCAAAAAAAAAAAAAAAAAAAAAGAAATAGAACAACTGGAACAATTGTAACAATATGCTGGCATCACTACTCTTGCTTTTTGGGGCTATTCTTAAGTAAAATAAGAGTTACTTGAACGAGTATTGATAGTTGATCTGATAACCAAAATGGCGATTAAGTCACAAACCAGCAAGGAGCGTCTACAGCGTTGGATACCCTGGACAAAGGGATGATTCACATCCTGGGTGGGATGGTGTGAGATTTCATAGTGCTACTCAGAACAGCACACAATTTAAAACATTAATTTTGTATTTCTGGAATTTTCCATTTAATATTTTTGGACCTCTGTTGACTGTGGGTAACTGAAACTGTAGAAAGTGAAATCGCAGATAAGAGGGGGGACTACTGTATTAGGTTCTAGCATATGCATCTTGATCATCATTCAGACCATACCACATGGTCTTCTGAGTGTGAGGGTAACCAGATGAGTGAGAATTTAGGCTAAATGGGGACGGTTTGAAACAGCTGCTGGGCATTGGGGAAGGCAGCTGATTAGGACAAATATAGAGATGGTGAACTTGGGCTTGTAGCATTGTGGTATTTTGGCTGGGGAACAGAGGGATTTCTGAAACTTATCCTTGATCATGGTCGCCTGTCACCATGAGGGAGATAATATGCCCAAGGAACAATGGCAAGTGGGGGTCAAAAATCTGAATTTCTATCTAGTCAGTTCTGGCTCTGGCCCCAAATCCTATAGTATGTAATTCTGGTAAATTCTGCTGGGTTACCTTCCAAATGTTCTCTTCTTCCTCAGCTTGTAAGGCCTAAGAGCATCAGACTAAAGCAAGCCTCGATGCTTGCTCTGTTCATTTCATCCATCACATCTAGCCCCATAACCTAACTACCTCTCAACTTTACCACTGTGATGGGAGAAGAGGACATCCAGACACACCTGTGATCATCCAAGGGCATGGAGGAAGAGAAAAGAAGACCGCAAGAGAATGCACATTCCCTCTCAGCATCAGCACTAATTTGCTTAAGATGATGCTGTAGGAGCACCAGGCCTGGCAGCCATCAGCTGGGGAAGCAATACCTTTCAAAGGAAAATTAACAAAACATCCCAGTCTACTCTCTTACGTTCAGCCTTTGGGAAAGAGAGACGGAGGGAAGGAGGGAAAGAGAGAGATGAAGATGTATCCTGGTCTCTCCAACCTGAGAGTTCCTCTCCACTCCAGCAGTACAGAAGGGGAGGGCAGAAGAGAGAGCCACACCACACACACTCACTGTTATTATTTTACATAGATGATTTCATTAAGTAGTAAAGAGGTGCAATCAGAGTCTTGGTATTTAATCAGTCAGATACTTGGAGAGGAATAAAAAAGCTTGCCTTCAGTGATCCTTGGATTAGGAGTGACAAGGTGGACTGGAGCTCCCTCTGAAGGACAGTGAACAACACTGATCTCTTGTCCTCTGCTCCAAAACAGGATGTGTGGCAGGTTCCTGCGGCGGCTGCTGGCGGAGGAGAGCCGGCGCTCCACCCCCGTGGGGCGCCTCTTGCTTCCCGTGCTCCTGGGATTCCGCCTTGTGCTGCTGGCTGCCAGTGGGCCTGGAGTCTATGGTGATGAGCAGAGTGAATTCGTGTGTCACACCCAGCAGCCGGGCTGCAAGGCTGCCTGCTTCGATGCCTTCCACCCCCTCTCCCCGCTGCGTTTCTGGGTCTTCCAGGTCATCTTGGTGGCTGTACCCAGCGCCCTCTAATCTTCCTCTTCTAAATACTTCCTAACTTCAGAGAGCACCAGAAGACACAAGAAAGCAACCGATAGCCTCCCAGTGGTGGAAACCAAAGAGCAATTTCAAGAAGCAGGTGAGAAGGACACGCTCTCTTCCTGTCACTGAACTGTTACATCTTGAATTTTTGTTTTAAAAAGTTCCAGGAAGAAGCTTAGCCCAGGAAAAACAAAGACCAGTTGGACCCAGAGATGCCTGAGTTGGAGATGAACTTTGGCCAACTTTCCTCATCACCATACTTAAAATCCTGTCCAAGGAGGAGCTTATTCACCATTTTCTATACATGTGACATATGTAGCAGCATAACCGACAACTGGGACTGCGCTGCCTTGACTCCACCTCTACATACAATGACTCAGCTAACCAGACTAATAAAAGCCATGTTTGCACCATTGCTCAGGGAGGCATTGCTTTGGGGAATTATTCCCAGTGTCCTCCTTACTTATCGCAAGTAATAAAATCCCCCTGGGAAATCCTCCTTGGTTGTGGTCATTGGACTGTCCCCTGCCA